TTTTTTTTTTTTTTTTTTTTTCCGGAGAGAGAGTCTCGCTCCTTTGCCCAGGCTGGAGTGCAGTGGTGCGATCTCGGCTCACTGCAACCTCTGCCTCCCGGGTTCAAGCCATTCTCATGCCTCAGCCTCCTGAGTAGCTGGGATTACAGGCACCCGCCACCACGCCCAGGTAATCTTTTTATTTTTAGTAGAGACGGAGTTTCACCATGTTGGTCAGGCTGGTCTCGAACTCCTGACCTCAGGTGATCCACCCGCCTCGGCCTCCCAAAGTGCTGGGATTACAGGCGTGAGCCACCGCGCCCGGCCTCGGTGGCTGAGTTTTAATTTTTTTTTGTACATACGGGTGTCTCGCTATGTTGCACAGGCTGGTCTCTGAACTCCGGGCTCAAGCGAGCCTCCCGCCTGGGCCTCCCAAAGTGGTGGGATTAGAAGCGGGAGCCACCGCACCAGCGAGGGATTTACTCTGCTGTGTTGCGCATCGCGCGCATTGTTCGCAAGACCTAAGGTCTCCCTTTCTTGTAATATAAAGGATATACACATATTCCTCCGAAATTACACGTTTATGTAATTTACATTTCAGGTCTTTAAAGGAAATCTAAAGAGAAAAATTACTTCGTCACCGTAGTACATCCGCTGAGACACCTGAGGCGTGGAAAAAAGAAGAAAAAAGAGGGAACGGAAATGGCCAGCGGGTAAGGGCTGACCCCACCCGCAGCAGAGCTCATCCCGGAGCCGCCCCACCCGCAGGAAGCCCCGGGCGGGGCCGAGGTCAAGGTTCCGCGGCAAACTCTCCCCGTCCACCCTGACGGGGACTCGGGATTGGTCGGGCCCCAGCTGCCCGGACGTGACGCCAGCGCCCGGCGTGGGCGGTGCACCGCGGCCGCTCTTCCCATGCCCCGCCCCCTGGGGGGCACCAAAACCAGAAAGCAGCGGCCGGGGCGGGGCCTGCGGCCGGCCGACTCAGCGCGGGGGCGGGGCCTACCTCGCGGCAACAGCTGGTTGGTAGCTGCGGCTGCGGGCCCGCACTTCCGCTGGTGGCCTAGAGCGGGGCCCGGTATGGAGGTGGGCTAGAGGCCGACGCCAGCCAGAGAGCGGTGAGGGTAGCGGCGGGCTGGAGGCCGTAGGTCGGGCGGGCGTGAGCGCAGGCGCGGCTTGTGCTTGCAGGGCCGCTTCGGGGAACCATCGCGGCGCCTAGGTCCCGGTGGGCGGATGGGGGAAGAGTCGGCGCGGGCTCGGCCGCTTCCCTCGGTGCGGGGGCGGGAGCACCCCTCGACGGCTGGCGGCCGCCTGTTGCCTTCCTGCGCGCTGGACCCGGCCGCTGCGACCCCCTGTCCTTCCGTTGTCTACACTGCGGTCTCGTGTGAGCTGTTTTTGGTGTGGATACTGCGTAGTTTCCTTGGGGCTGATACCAATTTCGTTTTTTGTTTTTTAATTTCAGAAATGTTCTTTTGGGGCCAGAGTCTGGGCATATATGAATGCAAATCCGTGTTTGTTCACAACTAAGCCCAGCTGAGACGATCACTTTTCTGTAGGCCATTTGTCCAGGTAATAATTTTTTTTTTTAGCAGGAGTTCAGATTTCTTCTTGATGTCATCTTTTCTGGCTGTAGGTACAGAATGAGCACATGTTGTTGGTGTACGCCAGGTGGTGCTTCCACCATTGACTTCCTAAAGCGCTATGCTTCCAACACTCCGTCCGGTGAATTTCAAACAGCCGACGAAGACCTCTGCTACTGCTTGGAGTGTGTGGCTGAGTACCACAAAGCAAGAGATGAATTGCCATTCTTGCATGAGGTAAAATATATTAGATGGGCAATATTTTTCAGTAACGCACACTGCCCATTTTATTTTCCTCTAGGTTTTATGGGAATTAGAAACCTTACGTCTCATAAATCACTTTGAAAAATCCATGAAGGCAGAAATTGGAGATGATGATGAGTTATATATAGTAGACAATAATGGAGAGATGCCACTGTTTGACATCACTGGGCAAGACTTTGAAAATAAGCTTCGAGTTCCTCTTCTTGAAATACTGAAATATCCTTACTTGCTTCTACATGAACGTGTTAGTGAGTATCTTGATGGTTCCTCAAGTTATATCTTTATGTATTTTACTTATTTTTTTCTTTTTAGACGAGTTATGTGTTGAAGCACTTTGTCGGATGGAACAAGCCAATTGCTCCTTTCAGGTGTTTGATAAACATCCAGGGATCTATTTGTTTTTAGTCCATCCCAATGAAATGGTGAGTGTGAGTGTTGGGCGATAGAAGGGTATTGAATTAAGTAATAAATATATTCTGCATTTAGGTTCGGCGTTGGGCTATCTTGACTGCAAGAAACTTGGGGAAAGTGGACAGAGATGATTATTATGACTTACAAGAAGTTTTACTTTGCCTTTTTAAAGTCATTGAGTTGGGGCTTTTAGAGAGTCCAGACATTTATACTTCTTCTGTCCTAGAGAAGGGTAAACTGATTCTTCTGCCCTCACACATGTATGATACTACCAACTACAAAAGCTATTGGTTAGGTGAGTATTATTCCTACACTAATATAATTGGTTCAATTCAAGATAACTCTAAATGATCTTACAGGTATTTGCATGTTGCTGACCATTCTTGAGGAACAAGCCATGGATTCCCTGTTGTTGGGCTCAGACAAACAAAATGATTTTATGCAATCGATACTTCACACTATGGAGAGGGAAGCAGATGGTAATAAACTTTACTTGCTGAATGTTGTTGAAAGTAATTCAACGATTGTGCCATTGTATTTCAGATGATAGTGTGGATCCTTTCTGGCCAGCGTTACACTGTTTTATGGTGATTCTGGATCGCCTTGGATCTAAGGTCTGGGGTCAACTTATGGATCCTATTGTGGCATTTCAAACCATTATCAACAACGCAAGCTACAATAGAGAGATCCGACATATACGGAACAGCTCTGTAAGGTTAGTTCAGCTAATGTCAGGATTTAAACATCTCAGTAATTTCTATTTATTCTTAATATTTAAGGACCAAGTTAGAACCGGAGTCCTATTTGGATGATATGGTGACTTGCAGCCAGATCGTATACAATTATAATCCTGAAAAGACCAAAAAGGTATAAAACACTTTGAAAATTCAGATGCTATTTTATCTGAACATCAGCATTTCTTTCATTTTAGGATTCTGGATGGAGAACAGCCATTTGCCCAGATTATTGTCCTAACATGTATGAAGAAATGGAAACATTAGCCAGTGTACTTCAGTCAGATATTGGTCAAGACATGCGTGTTCATAACAGCACATTTCTATGGTTCATCCCTTTTGTCCAGTCCCTCATGGATCTTAAGGATTTGGGTGTGGCTTACATAGCACAGGTTGTTAATCATCTGTACTCTGAAGTCAAAGAAGTCCTCAACCAAACAGATGCTGTGTGTGACAAAGTCACTGAATTTTTTCTTCTAATTTTGGTATCAGTGATTGAACTGCATAGAAATAAAAAATGTTTGCATTTGCTGTGGGTAAGTTCCCAGCAATGGGTGGAAGCCGTCGTCAAATGTGCCAAGCTTCCTACCACTGCGTTTACACGGAGTTCTGAGAAATCATCTGGAAATTGCTCCAAAGGAACAGCAATGATATCTTCACTGTCATTGCATTCCATGCCATCTAACTCTGTACAACTTGCTTATGTGCAGCTGATTAGAAGTCTCCTTAAAGAAGGTTATCAGCTTGGGCAGCAGTCTCTTTGCAAGCGATTCTGGGATAAGCTCAACTTATTCCTTAGAGGAAATTTATCTCTAGGTTGGCAGTTGACTAGTCAGGAAACCCATGAGCTACAAAGTTGCTTAAAGCAAATTATTAGAAACATAAAATTCAAAGCACCTCCATGTAACACTTTTGTGGATCTGACTTCTGCATGTAAAATCTCTCCTGCATCTTATAATAAAGAAGAAAGTGAACAAATGGGGAAGACGTCTAGAAAAGATATGCATTGTTTGGAAGCTTCCAGCCCAACATTTTCTAAAGAACCAATGAAAGTGCAAGACAGTGTATTGATCAAAGCAGATAACACTATAGAAGGTGACAATAATGAGCAAAATTATATAAAGGATGTGAAACTAGAGGACCATCTCTTAGCTGGGTCATGCTTAAAGCAGAGTAGTAAAAACATTTTTACTGAAAGAGCTGAAGATCAAATTAAAATAAGTACAAGGAAGCAGAAGTCTGTAAAAGAGATCTCTTCATATACACCAAAGGACTGTACTTCAAGAAATGGTCCAGAAAGGGGATGTGACAGAGGAATAATAGTATCAACACGTTTGTTGACTGATTCTAGCACTGATGCTTTGGAAAAAGTGTCCACATCGAATGAAGATTTCTCTTTAAAGGATGATGCTCTTGCTAAAACCTCAAAACGAAAAACTAAGGTACAGAAAGATGAAATCTGTGCAAAGTTATCACATGTAATAAAGAAGCAACACAGGAAGAGTACTTTGGTCGATAATACTATCAATTTAGATGAAAATTTGACTGTATCTAACATTGAGAGTTTCTATTCAAGGAAAGATACAGGAGTTCAGAAAGGAGATGGTTTCATACACAATCTTTCTTTAGACCCTAGTGGTGTTCTGGATGATAAGAATGGAGAACAAAAATCTCAAAACAATGTATTGCCAAAAGAGAAACAATTAAAGAATGAAGAATTAGTTATTTTCTCTTTCCATGAAAACAATTGTAAAATACAGGAATTTCATGTTGATGGTAAAGAATTGATCCCTTTTACAGAAATGACCAATGCTTCAGAGAAGAAATCATCTCCCTTTAAAGATCTTATGACTGTACCTGAATCAAGAGATGAGGAGATGAGTAATAGTACCAGTGTGATTTATTCTAACTTGACAAGAGAACAGGCCCCTGACATCAGTCCTAAATCTGACACCTTAACGGATTCTCAGATAGACAGAGACCTTCACAAATTATCTTTACTAGCTCAAGCCAGTGTTATTACGTTCCCATCCGATTCACCTCAGAACTCATCGCAGCTGCAAAGGAAAGTAAAAGAAGATAAAAGATGTTTCACAGCTAACCAAAATAATGTTGGAGATACCTCCCGTGGACAGGTTATTATTATTTCAGATTCTGATGATGATGATGATGAAAGAATCCTGAGTCTTGAGAAACTCACTAAACAGGACAAAATATGCCTTGAGAGGGAACATCCAGAGCAGCACGTTTCAACAGTTAATAGTAAGGAGGAAAAGAATCCAGTAAAGGAAGAAAAGACAGAGACTCTTTTTCAGTTTGAGGAATCTGATTCTCAGTGTTTTGAGTTTGAAAGTTCATCTGAAGTGTTTTCAGTTTGGCAAGATCATCCAGACGATAATAATTCAGTTCAAGATGGTGAGAAAAAATGTTTGGCTCCTATAGCCAATACTACAAATGGTCAGGGTTGTACAGATTATGTATCTGAAGTTGTTAAAAAAGGAGCAGAGGGCATTGAAGAACACACAAGACCACGGAGTATTTCTGTTGAAGAATTTTGTGAAATTGAAGTAAAAAAGCCTAAGAGAAAACGATCTGAAAAACCAATGGCTGAAGATCCTGTGAGGCCTTCATCTTCTGTCAGAAATGAGGGCCAGTCTGATACTAATAAGAGAGATCTTGTGGGAAATGATTTTAAAAGTATTGATAGAAGGACTTCAACTCCCAATTCACGTATTCAGAGAGCCACTACGGTTTCACAAAAGAAGTCTTCAAAGCTTTGTACTTGTACAGAACCCATCAGGAAAGTTCCAGTTTCTAAGACCCCTAAGAAAACTCATTCAGATGCCAAAAAAGGACAGAATAGAAGTTCAAATTACCTAAGTTGTAGAACAACTCCTGCTATAGTGCCGCCAAAGAAATTTCGTCAGTGTCCTGAGCCAACTTCAACAGCTGAGAAACTTGGCCTGAAAAAGGGTCCTCGTAAGGCATATGAGTTGTCCCAGCGGTCTTTGGATTATGTAGCTCAATTACGTGATCATGGCAAAACTGTTGGAGTAGTTGATACCCGAAAAAAGACTAAATTAATTTCTCCTCAGAACCTGTCTGTCAGAAATAATAAGAAACTTCTGACTAGTCAAGAACTTCAGATGCAAAGGCAGATCAGACCCAAATCACAAAAAAATAGACGAAGACTTTCTGATTGTGAAAGTACAGATGTTAAAAGAGCAGGGTCACATACAGCACAGAATTCTGACATATTTGTACCAGAATCTGATAGGTCAGATTATAATTGTACAGGAGGAACTGAGGTACTTGCCAACAGTAACAGAAAACAGTTAATAAAATGCATGCCTTCTGAACCAGAAACCATAAAAGCAAAACATGGGTCTCCAGCAACTGATGATGCTTGCCCTTTGAACCAGTGTGATTCTGTAGTGTTAAATGGAACAGTACCAACAAATGAAGTAATTGTCTCCACTTCAGAAGACCCTCTGGGTGGAGGTGATCCAACAGCACGTCATATAGAGATGGCAGCTTTGAAAGAAGGAGAGCCTGACTCCAGCAGTGATGCAGAGGAAGATAACTTATTTTTAACCCAAAATGATCCTGAAGATATGGATTTATGTTCACAAATGGAGAATGACAATTATAAACTCATTGAACTAATTCATGGAAAAGATACAGTTGAGGTTGAAGAAGATTCTGTAAGTCGGCCTCAGTTGGAATCTTTGAGTGGCACAAAGTGTAAGTACAAAGATTGTCTTGAAACCACAAAAAACCAGGGTGAATACTGCCCAAAACACTCTGAAGTGAAAGCAGCAGATGAAGATGTATTTCGTAAACCTGGCTTGCCTCCTCCTGCATCTAAACCTTTGAGACCTACCACTAAGATTTTTAGCTCAAAGAGTACTTCACGAATTGCTGGTCTTTCTAAATCTTTGGAAACTTCTTCAGCACTTTCACCGTCTCTAAAAAATAAGTCAAAGGGGATACAGTCGATTTTGAAAGTACCACAGCCAGTTCCCCTCATAGCTCAGAAGCCAGTTGGTGAAATGAAGAATTCGTGCAATGTTCTTCATCCTCAGTCTCCGAATAATTCCAACAGGCAAGGTTGCAAAGTTCCATTTGGTGAAAGCAAATATTTTCCATCTTCCTCTCCAGTAAACATTCTTTTGTCATCACAGTCTGTCTCTGACACCTTCGTTAAAGAGGTCTTAAAATGGAAATATGAAATGTTTTTGAACTTTGGTCAGTGTGGGCCCCCTGCAAGTCTTTGTCAGTCCATCTCAAGACCTGTGCCTGTCAGATTTCACAATTATGGAGATTATTTTAATGTTTTTTTCCCTTTGATGGTATTGAATACTTTTGAAACAGTAAGTATGTGTTTCATTTGTATGCCTCTCCAGCTTTCTTAATTTGCTTTTGTGCTTTGTATAGGTGGCACAAGAATGGCTCAACTCTCCAAATAGAGAGAATTTCTATCAGTTGCAAGTACGAAAATTTCCTGCCGATTATATAAAATACTGGGAGTTTGCAGGTAAGTTTTTTCTTACGCAACTTGGAATATATTATATGAATTCCGACTTCTTCTTGTTTCATAGTTTATCTGGAAGAATGTGAACTGGCTAAACAGCTTTATCCAAAGGAAAACGATTTGGTGTTTTTAGCTCCTGAGAGAATAAATGAAGAGAAGAAAGATACAGAGAGAAATGACATACAAGATCTCCACGAATATCATTCTGGTTATGTTCATAAATTTCGCCGCACGTCAGTCAGTAAGTAAATAATGAGGCATTGACAGGAAATGCTGAAGTTGCTTTTTCTCTTTCTTGATGATAGTGCGTAATGGGAAAACTGAGTGTTACCTTTCCATCCAGACTCAAGAGAACTTTCCGGCCAATTTAAACGAACTTGTGAATTGTATTGTAATCAGTTCTCTGGTAACTACACAAAGGAAGTTGAAAGCCATGTCTCTGTTGGGTAGTCGGAACCAACTGGCTAGAGCTGTTCTGAATCCAAACCCTATGGACTTCTGTACAAAAGATTTACTGACTACAACATCTGAGAGAATTGTGAGTGATGATGTATGATACTAGATAATTTCAACTCATTCTCAAAAATGTGTTTTTTATATAGATTGCGTACTTAAGAGATTTCAATGAAGATCAAAAGAAAGCAATAGAAACTGCATATGCTATGGTGAAACACTCACCATCAGTTGCCAAAATCTGCTTGATTCATGGACCACCTGGAACAGGAAAATCAAAAACTATTGTTGGCCTCCTCTATCGTCTACTGACAGAGGTAGGTATGGGTGAGGGCACTGATGCTGTTAATTTGTTTGGTATGTATATGTGGCAAATTGTAGAACCAGAGGAAGGGGCATTCAGACGAAAACTCCAATGCCAAAATCAAACAAAACCGTGTCCTCGTGTGTGCACCTTCCAATGCAGCTGTTGATGAACTCATGAAAAAAATTATCCTTGAATTCAAAGAAAAATGTAAAGACAAGAAGAATCCTTTAGGTATGATACTTTTGTGGATTTTAAATTTGTTTTATTAGTCCTTAACTGTGATTCTTATCAACAGGAAACTGTGGAGATATAAATTTAGTACGACTGGGTCCAGAAAAGTCTATTAATAGTGAGGTTCTAAAGTTCAGTTTGGACAGCCAAGTAAACCACAGAATGAGTAAGTACTGAATGTGGTATATACTAGTGTTTGCATATAATTTTTTATTTGTTATTTTTATTAGAAAAAGAGTTACCTTCTCATGTTCAGGCGATGCATAAAAGAAAGGAATTTCTAGATTATCAGCTGGATGAGCTTTCCCGGCAGCGAGCTCTATGCCGAGGTGGACGGGAAATACAGGTATCTTTGCATTTCTTGAATAATAACTCAGGGTTTTAATTGTGACATTTGAATTTTTTTCCAGAGGCAAGAATTAGATGAAAACATTTCCAAAGTTTCTAAGGAAAGGCAGGAACTTGCTTCTAAAATTAAAGAGGTAAGTAGTTCACCTGTAGCATTTTCTTGATTGCTGAATATTGATTTAACCTTTGTTCTCTTAGGTTCAAGGACGCCCACAGAAAACACAGAGTATCATCATCTTAGAGTCCCATATCATCTGCTGCACGTTGAGCACAAGTGGTGGTTTACTACTTGAGTCTGCTTTCCGTGGGCAAGGGGGTGTCCCCTTCAGCTGTGTCATTGTTGATGAGGTCAGTGAACGGTCAGCCATACAACTTTGACTAAGACTGCCTCTCTCTTCTGTATCTTACCAAGGCTGGACAGTCTTGTGAAATTGAGACTCTTACTCCACTCATCCATCGCTGCAATAAGCTCATCCTAGTAGGAGATCCTAAGCAGCTCCCTCCGACAGTCATCTCTATGGTAAGTTTTTTATGTTCAGATTGCTTTAAAATTGGAAACTGTTGCTTTATTTTGCCCCTCACAGAAAGCACAGGAGTATGGCTACGACCAGTCAATGATGGCTCGCTTCTGCAGACTGCTGGAAGAGAATGTAGAACACAACATGATCAGCAGGCTGCCCATTCTACAGCTCACTGTTCAGTACAGGATGCATCCAGACATATGCCTCTTCCCTTCTAATTATGTTTATAACAGAAACTTAAAAACAAATAGGTGAGTTCCCCTTATTGTTTGTGACCTTATTTTCTGAATGTTGACTGCTTTTTTTTTTTTACAGACAGACAGAAGCCATTCGATGTTCATCAGATTGGCCATTTCAGCCATACCTTGTGTTTGATGTTGGAGATGGTTCAGAAAGACGGGATAATGAGTATGTTTTCCTCTTGCCTCAGTCCTCTGATAAACACTGTGTTTTCTTTTTCCATCTTGTTTAGCTCATATATAAATGTTCAAGAAATAAAACTGGTGATGGAAATAATTAAGCTTATTAAAGACAAAAGAAAGGATGTTAGTTTTCGAAACATTGGCATAATAACTCATTACAAGGCCCAGAAGACGATGATTCAGAAGGATTTGGACAAAGAGTTCGATAGAAAAGGGTGAGGCATTTTTATAAATATTTCCAATTTTCTTCCAGTAAATATGTTTCTCTTTTGTAAATAGACCAGCAGAAGTAGACACTGTGGATGCATTCCAGGGTCGGCAGAAGGATTGTGTTATTGTTACGTGTGTCAGAGCAAATAGCATCCAAGGTTCAATTGGGTGAGTTACTGTCATTGTTGCTCTTTTATACTGACAAAGAAGGAACTCTTTTTTTATTGCCTAGATTCCTGGCAAGTTTGCAGAGATTGAATGTCACCATCACACGAGCCAAGTACAGCCTCTTCATCCTCGGACATTTGAGGACCCTGATGGTAGGTACCAGAGAGCTCAGAAGTTTACCCATGATTACAAAATAATGGTTGTTATGTTTTCCAGCAACTTCTTCCTAGGAGCTTTTGTGTACACGTGAACCATTCGCCTTTTTTCAGCCCAGAACCCAAGTATCTACACTGGGCTCTCAAGGTGACCATTTTAAAACAAATTATCCACATCATTGTAATTATTTCTCCCTTCTCATTGTTTCAAGGAAAACCAGCATTGGAATCAGCTGATTCAGGATGCTCAGAAGCGTGGTGCCATTATTAAGACCTGTGACAAAAACTATAGACATGATGCAGTGAAGATTCTGAAACTCAAGCCTGTGCTGCAGAGAAGTCTCACTCACCCTCCTACCATAGCCCCAGAGGGGTCCAGACCCCAGGGTGGTTTGCCCAGCAGCAAGCTAGACAGTGGATTTGCCAAGACATCTGTTGCTGCTTCTCTATACCACACACCCTCTGACTCCAAGGAAATTACTCTTACTGTTACTTCAAAGGACCCTGAAAGACCTCCTGTTCATGACCAACTTCAGGACCCACGACTGCTGAAGAGGATGGGCATTGAGGTCAAAGGAGGAATATTCCTTTGGGATCCACAACCCTCGAGCCCCCAGCATCCTGGAGCAACACCTCCTACGGGCGAGCCGGGCTTCCCTGTCGTTCACCAGGACCTGAGCCATATACAGCAGCCCGCTGCTGTAGTGGCTGCTCTGAGCAGCCACAAACCTCCCGTGCGGGGCGAACCTCCAGCTGCCAGTCCCGAGGCTTCCACGTGTCAGAGCAAATGTGATGACCCGGAAGAGGAGCTCTGTCACAGGAGAGAGGCCAGGGCTTTCAGTGAAGGGGAGCAGGAGAAGTGTGGTTCCGAGACCCATCACACCAGGAGGAACTCTAGGTGGGACAAGAGGACACTGGAGCAGGAGGACAGCAGTTCCAAGAAAAGAAAGCTTTTATAGGAAAGCCCAGTGACATGGGCCAGCAGCCACAGCATATTGTAAACTGAAGATGACCAGCTCGTGGGACCATCTAGATAAGCTTGTTTTTTGTAAGGAGTTTGTGTGCTGTTGGAAAACATGGAAAATGCATCCTTAACACCTGAGCCTCTGGTCATCTTCAGTATTTTCTGTCATTTGCAAAAGCTTTCAGAGGGCATTGTGTATCCGTAATAATGTCCTTGAAGTCAGAGACTGGAAATGTTGATCTCTTAGTCTTCTATAGACAAGGAGGTCAGACTGGAGTGAATGTTGTAAAAGTTGAAATGTATATTTGTATAGCAAATAACAAAATCCTTTTAAAATTTAATCTAGTAGACCGCTTTTCTTTCCCCCTGTTTAAAATGTTAATCAGTTTTCAACAGAACAAACTTTATATTACCAAAAAAAAAAAGATGGGAGGAGGGCGGGTCCTTTCAACCATTGTTAGAGCAAGACAGATAATTATTTAACAGCCTAGCTTGGAATAAGCTGAGTTAGTGCTGGTGGGTCAGGTGTCTCTGGCTCTATTAAAAAAAGCAAAAACCCCCCCAAAAACCTGGAGTCTCCTAGGGGACACTTTGGGCAGCACGGTTATGTTAGGTAAAGTCTTGCTGACATGGTGCATTTTTAGATAGAGTGCATTGGCCCAGGGTATTATATTTCTGTGATGAGTTCATTTACCTGTTTCAGTATGCACATAGTTCCCTAGCTAAAATTCCTAATCTTCTTGAGAGAGAAGAATATGGAGTGAAAGAATAATTCTTGAGCTATCATTCAAATGCTCCCAGCATATTGTGAGCCTTGTGTGACTGGTGAGGTACAGACATTTGGTTGCCAAATGCTAGATTAGCGCTGGGTCAGCTGTGGAAGAATCGCCTCAGCTTACAGATTGTCAGACAGATCTAACTAGTTTTCCAGAAAGCCTGGGAAGCTGTGTGTTCAACATTTCCCAAGGGATTCTGATCACCAGGCAGCTTGGGAACCACTGGGGCAGGCCAAATAGAATATTTTGGGCGGGAAAGAAGCACCCGATTTAAAATGAAGCGTAACCAGAGGAGTTCAGAACTGGGAAGAGAGTGGTAGACTTCCTGTGATCTTCAGAAATCATCTACCTGGTAAAAATACATGCTGTTTAGAATATCTGATAGGTGTTTCCAGCTACTATTAGAGGTGATAGTGCTTTTGTGGGGGAAAAAATTGGTCATGGTGAATGGAGATCGAGGAAGCTCGGGACAAGGGAGGGGTGGGCTGCCTGATTTTGTCCAGTTTTCCAAATATCCACGCAGTGAACTGGAGTATCCTAAACATGAGAATGTACAGTTGACAGTTGTAAAAACTAGGGATCTGTAGTGAATGCTGTGCAGCCCCATATCTCATTTGGGGGTAGGAAAATAGCTGAAGATTCATGTGCATTATTTGACATTTCCTTTGTCATCTGCTTTTTAAGCAAAAAAGGGTTTTGTGTTAGAAATTCTACTTGAGCAGATTATAAAGAGCTTTAAAAAACAACTTTCGGTTGCCAAAAGTTTGAGCATTTGATTTCATTACCTGTGTCTCCCTCACTGGTGTCCAGACGGTCAACTGAATACTCCTGAAACCCAGGGAGCAGGTGACTTCCTGGAGTGCTTTGTCCCCAGAGTCAGCCACTGCTTCCTCTGTGGGGGTGGAGAGTTTGTCTTTGGCCATGCAGTGTGCGACAGTTCAGGACGGGTAGGGATGGGTCCCATTCTGTCTGGGTCAAGGGCTCTATCAGCTTCTTCCATGTGCCTTTGGGAAGAAATCTCGTTACTTTAAGTTTGCTTTCCTGTTATCTTGATGAAGTGCCCATTTTAGCAGACACTTGTAGTGCTGACCACTTAGGGAATGTACAAACTCCTAAGCTTCTAAAGGGAGGCATGGCAAAAACGTTGGGGTCAGGATGTCTCTCACGCTGCTCATGTTAATACTATTAACACATGATTTGAGAAATAAGTTTTCTCTAAAATGCATATTTTGCCGCCACACACTGAACAATATTATTTCCAGTGAAGTTTGATGCCTGTTCTTACGTTGTGTTCACCTGTTGGTTCACCACTCAGCAGATCTGATTCTGCAAGAATTAATGGTAGAACTAGATCATCCTTTCTAACAGACGAGCCTGTGTCCTGTGACGGCCTTTCACAGCGGAATGCAGTTGTACCTCACATTACTTTTGAAACTTCACTCGTTCCAGTTGGTACAAGTATTTGCCAAAGCCATTTCCTATGTTCACCGTGGCCCCTCCTGATGTGGCTGTCAGCGCAGCGTTGTTGAACAGGGCTATTCTTTTTACAAGGTGTGAAGTGTGGCTCTTCGCTTCGTCTTTGCCATGGCATTAAAAGAAAGTTCCCTGTCTTCTTTCAATATTAGTTATTTCAAATGAATATGTGCTACTTAAAAGCTTGTTTTGTTTCTTTGTATATAATTTGCCTTGGATTTATTGTGCACAGTTTGTTGAGTTGTATGTTTTTGTGAATTATCAGGAGTAAATTTGACAAGTACATGTGAATAACCTCCTGTAAATGAATTTTATAACAAAAATGTACTGAACTATTTTTTAAAGTTGTGCAGATTAGCAATTTTTTGCTATAGCTTTGACTTTTCTATGCTGTGAATTAATAGCTGCGATTTGGCAAACAGCCCTGTTGTCTTTGTTAAACCCTAAATTTTAAGAGGAAATGGCAGAATTAAAAGCAGAAACAAGAAGATGGACATGGATTAGAGGTTATGTATTATGAAGTAAACTACAAGGTACTAACATCATTTCGTCTGCCATTTGGTTTGCTTTATGCTGAAATTACTTGGTGGGGATTTGTGCAATTCAGATATAAAAAGTTTCATTATCCAGCCCGGCCCTCCTTCCTAGCTCCTTTTGGAAT